ATCTATATTTATATCTCGTTTAAGAAAAAAATTGTTCAATGATACTTGTTAAAGCACAATAAGGAAGACTTAATCAGGACAATTCAAGTAGGTATAGAGACCACTGGAACTGTGTCTTGCAATTGGTGAAAACTGGGCTCAACTCTGAATACAACATGGGCAAATGGAAATTTATAGCCAGGAAGCAGGGTGGGGAGCAGTGCATGAAAAATTACTAAGAGGAAACATCAGAGGTAACAGTAGATTCTTGCTGAAGAGGCCAGGGTGATCAGACATCAACTGGGGGATGGTGGAGGATGAGGAACACATCAGATATCAAGAGTGATCACATATCAAAGGTGGGGATTCTTGGTAACTTGATTTAGCAGGGTTTTTTGCTAAAACTGGATTTTTACAGGAAGTACACAGATTGGCCTAGGAGAAGGTTCAGGAGCCTGACTAAAGTTTGCTCAAGCAAAGAATCTTCGTCAATCTGCATAGGAAATATCTAGAAGGCTATATGCCAAAGTTAATGGTGCTTCTCTCCGAAGAAAAAGAAAAACCGTGCATTAAAATTTTAATATGAATAAAAGCAACAGCTCCCATTTAAAGCCCAGAGGTCCTGTTTGGAATCTGACTCGAAACTCTATCCACTTTTTCGGGCGTAGGCTTCTCTTGTGTAAACTGACAATGATAACATCTACCTCCCAGTGTTGTGATACGGGAGACATAAAGTAATGGATATAAAAACTTCTGTTCAGAGCAAGGACGGATAGTCACTGCGATTAGGGTGGGCGACCCGGAGGGGGGTCATGAGCCTGGACCTTGACAGATCTGGTGAGGTCTGGATTTGGTTTGATTCCTGGCTATCTTTTCTTAATATTCAACTGGCTCTACGCTTTTTAACCATTCACTTTCTTCAAGGTAAGTGCGGCAGAAGCCTGGCGCATGCGCAGTACAAGCCCTTAAGCGGCGCCCCGCCCACATACTACTACAACTTCCGGCAGGCTCCGCGCCCGCCTCTGGCGCGTCGCGGGCTGCTGACGTAATGCGGTAGCGCGGGGAATTTCGAGTGGTGTTGGAGCGCCGGAGGCTAGTGGGTGGCTGACCCCCAGCATCCTCGGGAGCGACCATGGACTCCCTGGCCGAGTCTCGGTGGCCTCCGGGCCTGGCAGTCATGAAGGTGAGTGCTTCGGGGAGTTTGGGAGCTCCCGGCTGATATGTATATATGCATATTTGCATTTCAGACAATAGATGATTTGCTGCGGTGTGGAATTTGCTTCGAGTATTTCAACATTGCAATGATAATACCTCAGTGTTCACATAACTGTAAGTATGTTTTGTTCCTGTGAGTTAGTAAAATTAACATTATGTTGCACTTTGTGTTTTGCAGACTGCTCTCTCTGTATAAGAAAATTTCTGTCCTATAAAACTCAGTGTCCAACTTGCTGTGTGGTGAGTTTTTGTTTCCTTTTTTTAAAACTTACACCTTTTTCCATCTGTTGTTTGTTTTTTCTAGACTGTCACAGAGCCGGATCTGAAAAATAACCGCATATTAGATGAACTGGTAAAAAGCTTGAATTTTGCACGGTATGATTTAATTTTGTGACTAACCTCTAACTTTAATTGTCTGTTGTGTTCTTTGTGCTTCAAGGAATCATCTGCTGCAGTTTGCTTTAGAGTCACCAGCCAAATCTCCTGCTTCTTCCTCTTCAAAGAATCTTGCTGTCAAAGTATATACTCCTGTAGCCTCCAGACAGTCTTTAAAGCAGGGGAGCAGGTTAATGGATAATTTCTTGATCAGAGAAATGAGTGGTTCTACATCAGAGTTGTTGATAAAAGAAAATAAAAGCAAATTCAGCCCTCAAAAAGAGGCGAGCCCTGCTGCAAAGACCAAAGAGACACGTTCTGTAGAAGAGATCGCTCCAGATCCCTCAGAGGCTAAGCGTCCTGAGCCACCCTCGACATCCACTTTGAAACAAGTTACTAAAGGTAGGAAGTTATTTTCATATGTGGAAATATGGAAAGTCTCTCTTTTTCTTTTTAAAAAATACAGTGGATTGTCCTGTTTGCGGGGTTAACATTCCAGAAAGTCACATTAATAAGCATTTAGACAGCTGTTTATCACGCGAAGAGAAGAAGGAAAGCCTCAGAAGGTAAGGAAGTTGAGCAGAACCATTGAGCTACTAATAATCATCAGGTATCTTCCCCCCTTTTCAGTTCTGTTCACAAAAGGAAGCCGCTGCCCAAAACTGTATATAATTTGCTCTCTGATCGTGATTTAAAGAAAAAGCTAAAAGAGCATGGATTATCTATTCAAGGAAATAAACAACAGCTCATTAAAAGGCACCAAGAATTTGTACACATGTACAATGCCCAATGCGATGCTTTGCATCCTAAATCAGGTAAAGTAATAAAACAGTGAGTTATGCTTACTTTAACCTAGTGGTTATTTTCTTATTTTAACAGCTGCTGAAATAGTTCGAGAAATCGAAAATATAGAGAAGACTAGGATGCGTCTTGAAGCTAGTAAACTCAATGAAAGTGTATGTTAATGGGCTATTTCAGTATATGGATATTTTTATTAAGGTCTTTTTTTGATTATTTTAGGTAATGGTTTTTACAAAGGACCAAACAGAAAAGGAAATAGATGAAATCCACAGTAAATATCGTAAGTTGCACGACTTTATTTAATTTGTAAAGTAGCTTTACTGAGAAGATCTTTTGAATTTCAGGTAAAAAACATAAGAGTGAATTTCAGCTTCTGGTGGATCAGGCTAGAAAAGGATACAAGAAAATTGCTGGAATGTCACAAAAAACAGTAACAATAACAAAAGAAGATGAATCTACAGAAAAGCTATCTTCTGTATGCATGGGTAAGAGACTATAATTAAAAACAGACATATGTTTTAAGGTACTCTTAAATTTATTTTTTCCTAGGACAGGAAGATAATATGACCTCAGTAACAAACCACTTTTCTCAATCAAAGCTGGACTCCCCAGAGGAATTGGAACCTGACAGAGAAGAGGATTCTTCTAGCTGTATTGATATTCAAGAAGTTCTTTCTTCATCAGAATCAGATTCATGCAATAGGTAAGAAACATGCAGTAGTTGATTATTTTAAAGTCTGTCAATACTGATGTACATATCCTTTTAGTTCCAGTTCAGACATCATAAGAGATCTTTTAGAAGAAGAGGAAGCCTGGGAAGCATCACATAAGTGAGTTCTCATAATCATGAAATAAGCATGCATCCAAGATGTCATTTCCTTTTTCTGTCTTCAGAAACGATCTTCAAGACACAGAAATAAGTCCAAGACAGAATCGCCGCACAAGAGCCGCTGAAAGTGCTGAGATTGAACCAAGAAACAAGCGTAATAGGAATTAATGTGGGCTTTTGCTGACTTTTCAAATGCATTGATTAGAATACCGTACTTTTGGTTGCCACAGATAGATTTTCTATTTATAAATGCCCAAGGAAAGATGCTAAATTCTAAATATTACGGTTAGCTGATATTCATTCTTTTCTGCTTTTCCAGAGGGGAAAAATGTTACAAAATATCCTTACTTGGTCAGTTGCCTCCTGCCTCTAAAACATCTCTCTCTAAAAATACTGACATTTCACACAGGTACCAGCTTTGCAGAGGAGGTAGACTCTTTGGCACTTTGGCACAGGGATTTGGTTTGGTTTGGTTTGGTTTGATAATTAAATTTCAGAATGTCCTTAGGCCATTCTCCTTCTCTTCCATGGAGAATCCAGCCTCACAAAAGGATTCTTTCAACTTCTTTATTGCAAGAAACAGTTGAGTTAAATGTTTGTTTTTGGAAAGGCGGGATGTCAGTTCACATCCTTGGTGTGTGTAAGTACCGATGCACGCCACCACCATGCCTGTGTTACAGCAGCTCCATGATGGTTGTTGCCCGAGGTTAATGTAGTTGTTTGTTAGACCTGTGTCTTACACATTTCTCAGAGTAGGATATTAGTATTATAATTTAAAGCTACGACAGTCACAAAGTCACAATAACTTAGAAACATTGCGCATATTCTTCTGAAATAGCACTTAAAAATGATTAGTGTCAGTATTTTTTCACTTGGGTCAATCAAATCTGTAACACTGAATCCAAGCTATTAAACAAAAAGTATGCAATGAATGAATTTTGTAAATGAATAGAGAGTATCAGTTTACAATAATGTTCTTAAAACAGTATCCTCTGGATAGTTGAGTATGGGTTAGAAATCATTGAAATGGATTGGTCAGAAATTGCTATCTGTGTAAAATGTCTACCAGTAGCCAGATGCTTCCAGAGTTCTTAATGCCTCTCTGGCATTTCAGAGCCAGCATCCCCCAACTCCCACCCCTCTGCCATCACCCAACCCAAACACATCAGCTTTCAAATGAGATGATAGTAAATGCGGCAATGTTAAGACAAGAAATTTATGATTTGCCAGATTCAACATTTATGACCTCCCCTTCCAAAGACTGTCTCCGTTGACCTTGTCTTTTTGGTATGCCTTGGGGTTTCTGATAATGTGTGGAGTCTCATTATGGCTGAGAGTTTAGTGTTTTCACAGTGAAGTGCAGACATTTGATTTCTTTATGAGTTCCCTGTGTTAGAAATGGCTATAGAAAAATTTGTCATAATAATTTCATTTGCATGAAATCCTGAGGGGTGCATTAAGGAAACTAAAAGCACCACTTACCAAATCTATCGGCAGAACTGATGTGAGGTAAGTGAGCATGTCAAACAAAATAGGAGCTCACATGGATATATTTATGTCACTGAGTTGTCAGAAATTATGTCAAAATGAAAACTGTTTGTTTCATGACAAATTATATAGTCTATAAATTAAACTGGAAGTAATTATTACTTTAATTGCAGCAAAAGGAGTTTGTGAGGGAGCGGTGAGACCCAAGATTGGGAAAGTAGGCACATGAGTTCATTCAGCAAATATTTGGTTATCTATGTCTGTCACTGTGCTGACACTGGGAATACAAAGGTGGCCAAAGATCATCTAGAACAATGGTTCCCAGTGGGGTGGGCAGAAAGATTTTGCCCCCCAGGAGACAGCTGGCAATGTGTGGAGACACTTTTGGAGGTGGAGGGTGGTGAGGGGTACTACCAGTATCAATGGGTGGAGGCCAGGGATGAGGCTAAACACCCAACCCTCATGGATTAGTTTGCCAGGGCTGCCGTCACAAGATACTGCAGACGGGGAAGCTTACACAACAGAAATGTGTATTCTCAGAATTCTGGAGGCTGGAAGTCCAAGATCAGTAGGGTTTCTTCTTCGGCCTCTCTCCTTGGCTTCCACTCATGGTGTCCTTGCATGGTCTTTTCTCTGTGTGCACATGACTGTGCAGGACTGGTGTCCCGATTTCTTGTAGGGACAGCAGTCATTGGATCAGGGCCCATGCGTATGGCCTCATTTTACTTCAGTTACCTCTTTTTTAGATAGAGGGCCCTATCTCTAAATACTGTCACATTCTGAGATACCGGCAGTTAAGACTTCCAACATATTTAGTGGTAGGGGTTAAGGGGCACGCTTTAGACTACAACACTCCACAGTAAAGAATTATCCAGTCTAACATGTCAGTTGTGCCAAGACTGAGAAACCTGTAATGTAAAGGAACTCCCAAGTCTACCTGAAAAGTAAGGTCTAAAGAGCATTTATTGAGCACTATCTGTTAGCACTTAGCATATGTTTAATATTCATACATTGAAAGAAATGTATGTTCATATCCATCTGACAAAGATTAAGGAACTTAGAGTAAGTAATAGATCCAAAATTGAAACTGATAAACTTCTGGTTCTAAAATTCACCTTTTAGTGAAAATACAGTTTCTCACCAAACTTACAGTAATTCAGAGTTATTAACTCTTTCTACCTCCTCACTCCCCTCAAAGTTATAACATCTCCCATCAACATCAGCTCAGAATGGCAGTGATGCTTATGGTTTGTGGGGGTGCAGGTGAGCTGCTGGATGCACTTTAGATGGCCTAGTATGCCAGGCCGTCCTTTCATCCTCTACTCTCGTCTTTCTTTTTCGACCTCATGTTGAGGATTACTGGTCTAGTTGAAAAAAGAATTCATACACATAAGACCATGTATATAATAGAGGGAGGTATGCCTTTAAAAACAAAATTACATGGTAAAGACTGATGTGTCAACAGGGATAGACAACATAGAGAAGGCTAGAACTGTTTCTGGAAAAAAACCCAAAAACAATGGATTTCAAACTTCTTAGCATCCGATAAAAGAAAGTAGCAATTATTCAAATGAGAAACACTTCTGTCTGTTATGTACATATTATGAAAGTATGAACATAAGAGGGAAAACCACAACCATTACATTTTTTACCATTTCAGTAATTTTTTTTTGGTTTTTAGTCTGTTTTTAGACATCCTTAAGAACAACTATCTGAGGCTGTAAACAAGTATTTACATTAACACCCATGATACTGACTTTATACTCCCTACCTGCATTGAGACCTTAAAGGGGGCATTTCTCCATTCCTTCTGTGTATTTCTGGGTATCCCCAGGTTCAGATATTCAGAATACAGATACAAGTCCATGCTTGCATATGTTGCTGCTCCCCCCGACAGACTTCTACCAGCATCTGCCCTCCTCACCGCTGCTCTGTCACGTGCACTGCGGCTGGCCCTGCTGGAAAGTCCTACCTTGCCTAGGACGCCATCCCCGATATAGCCCCAAGATGCAAACCTGCCAAGTGCTAGGGCAGCCCTGCCTTCCTGTCCATTTCAGTCTCTTGGCCTTGCTGTGTTCCAAGTGGAAATGGGAGTGTGCTTTCCTGGTTTGCTAGTGTACTATCACCCGGACCACAGCGTCCTGTGCAAAAATTTGCTTCCTCTCTCTTCCCCTTTCACTCTTTCTCTTTTCTCTTCCCCACCCCCTTTTTTTTCTCTTTCCCCTTACCTTTCTTTCCTTTCCACTCTTCCTGTCCTTCCTTCCTTCAACTATTAGGACTATATGTCAAGTAATGTGCAAAACAAAGACAGTTCCTGCCCTGATGGAGCTTGTAGATCAGAAGGGAAGATGAGCATTAAGTAATTATATAGATTAATGTACAACTGTGATGAGTGCAACAAAAGAGAGGTTCATGGCACTATCAAACATGCAATGGACGGATTTTGTTTTTGCCTATAAACTCTTGCCATAGAAAGCTTGAAAATCAGTCCAGGGGGACAGCATTAATCACCATGTTCTTTCCTTATCCCTGTCTTCCCCAAAATTCATGTGTTGAAACTTAACAAGAGGTGGGAACTTTAGGATGTGATTAAGTCGTGAGGGCACAGCTCTTATAGATGGGGTCACGGTCCTTCTAAAAGGGCTTGAGGGAGTGGTTTTGTTTCCTTCCATCCCTTCCGCCACATGAGGACACAGTCTTCGTTCCCTCTGGAGGACTCAGCAACAACACACCATCTTGGAAGCAGAGAGCAGTCCTCACCAGACACGGAATCTGCCAGTGCCTTGATCTTGGACTTACCAGCCTCCATACCTGTGAGAAATAAATTTCTATTGTCTATAAGTTACCCAGACTGTGGTATTTTCTTCTGGCAGCACAAATGGACACCCAGAAACTGATGCATGCATCTTCTGACTCCTTTGATTCCAAAATACAAAATATTAGAATAAAGTTATGGAAGTCAGCTTATGCTAGTAAGTGCCTGTGTGTCTGCCA